CGATTAAGCTCAAGTTTTGTTTTACCATTTACACTGGTTTTAGTTTGCTTATGTAAGAACACTGGGCACTAGAGCAGCTTTAGCCTAATGGCCTCCCACTTATGTGTTTTTATTGCTGTTGTTGTTTTTAACAGAACCAAACCTAGAATGAAAGACAAAGTTTCTAGCTACACCCAAAAGGATTTTACTAACGCTTTATCCCTGAATTAGGCAGACTTACCTAACCAGCTCCTGGCTCTGCTGGACAGCTGCATGATGCTTTCTGCATTTCGGAGAGCAGACTAGAGATAATTCATCAGGGACTGAGCCACACAATCCCAGTGACCACTGCCAAACCTACTCATCAGATATGTGCTTTACGTCTCTTCTCCAAGGAAGAGGAAATGTGGAGGGGATACTGGGAGTATGGTTGGGTGTGCTGTGTTTCTTCCCAAGGAAACATGATGAATGGGGAATACGTAGTTTTCTCAACAATACAAAGAATACAAGGAGTCAGCAGATGAGGGGCTAGAAATAAAAAGGGACAATGGAGATAGTGCTCTTAACGGACTTAGTCCTCCCCACATATGGTATAAATAACTGAGGGTATAGACCTCAGACAATAGTAGTGGGAATTGTTTTCAACCCCATTTATGGCATGGAAGATAATGTGTTCGCCCAAAGCCCACAATATGCTGGAGTGCATGCCTCATGTTAATAAAATGTAAAATTATGTTTCAAGTAGTTTAAACCTTATATGTAGATAATTACATACAATTAGAGTATCAATTATCCTTAAGGTCTCCCCATTTCAACCATTTGGAATCAATGAGAAGTATTTGGTTGAATAAACATTTCTTTTTAAAGATTCATTACATTTCAGGCACTGTTTTGACAAAAGACATAGTGAGATAAATTAGATACATTCCCTGCCTTAAAAAGTTCCTATCAAATAGAATTTGTAGACATGTAGTTAAATAGTTGCAATAAAACAAAAGTGCATTGACAGAGGCCATGGAAAAGTAGAAAATAAAGAAATGTGTTCAGATCTGCTTGGACTTCAGCAAAAGCTAAAAGTATCCTTCAACAGGCTCCTGAAAAATGAGATGTCATCCATTGGAACTGAAGTGAGTAAAGGCATTCCAGGTAGCAGTAGCAGCTCTCTCTTACTCTCTCTCTCTCTCTTTGCAGGTATATGTATACATCTACTCTCAACTCCACTCTCATTCCTCCAATGGTCCATGGTAGAGGCACAGTCAGAAAACACCCTAGTCTCTCTATTTGCATGGGGCTACTCAAGCCAATGGAAAATGCCAGCAGATGTTTTGAAATATGCAGGTACATATCAATAAAAATATAATAGGTTACTTTACTTAGAATGACCTTGTTTTTTCTTTCCAAGACTTGATGACATTTGGATCTCTAGAAGTAGGGAGGAGAGCAGAGAAGTTTCTGAAGAAACCAGAAGAGAGAAAAAAAAAAACAGTAGAATTGTGAGAATCCAAGGAGAAACAGTAAAGCCAAAACTGGGAGAAAAGGAGAGGTAATTTACAGCATATTATTAACTTGTGATTATTCCTTTTCTTTTTTTTCCTCTTCTTTTATAGCATTCAAACACCTCCAACTGCCATTCATGACCCTTTTTGATCGTACTCTTGCCAGTCTCTCCAGCTCTGTCTCCTATCAGGCCCTACCTCAGGGTCACAACAGCAGCATCAATCAGTTCACAATGCCGTGAAACTATTTTTATGGGGATGGTGTAGAAAATCTTCACAAGAAGTCTGATCTTCCCAGTTCCTGCCACAATACCATTTTTTTTCTTCTCAAGAGAATGTAAACATTAAATTATAGTCCTTCTTCCAATTAACATCACTGGGCCTTCCTTATTTAACACAGAAAAAGGTACAAAAATTATTTTTAAAAATTACTGCCTTTGTCTCGAGGTAGAATAATAATCCATGTAAATCCTCTCCTTAAATCTGTTGTCGTGTGCTCATCTCTTCAATATATTTACCAAATTAAAAGGAGACAGAGAAAGAAAGAAAAAAAATTAAAGATGAAAGAAAGGAAAATAAATGAAGGAAGAAAGAGATGGAAGGAGGAGAAAGAAAGTAAACATCTCAGACGGATGAATCTAACAGGGGTTTTCTGTGGCATTAAGCCACTGGCTTGATTCGATTCATTATGACTATGTAAACAGTGACATTTAAACACTTTAATCAGAGGCCAGAGGATCCCTTCCACTTTCTGGACTAGAGAACCATCACCTGGAATTTTCCTAGAAAAATGATCTGTCATTTGATACCAAAAAATAAAAAAATCTGTTTTCTGCTCCCAAATGTGAGTGAAGAATACCAGTTCTGCTAATTAGGACTGTGTGGAAAGTCGAAATGACTCCCTTCTAGGCAGAGCACATAAAGCAAACTAGGAGTATCTAAATATTATTTTTTTTTGTACTTTCCATGTCATTATGATGAAAAGATCAGAACATGGCAACAGTATGAGAGGGGATGCAGTCTAAAGTTGGTCAGATACCCTGACCATCCCATCTAAAATGCCATCCCTGGTCTTCTCACATCTTATGTATACTTTCTTTCACTTTCTGGAATGTAATACCTGGAATTACATAACCATTTGGTTATTATCCAAAATAATTTTGTATGATGGAAGAGAGCTTGTTTAGACATATATTAGAGATGTGATATCATATATTCTTCTAATATTACTGTCTTTATAATTGAAGATAAATTTTAAAAATAGCAATAAAGGAAATAGTAATATCTTCATTACTCAGTTATTAATAAGGATGAACGACTTTTCCAAAACTGACTATCTTCCTCTAATAGAATGTAAGTACCTATACTATATTGGTAACTTCTGATCCCTGGTGCTTTAATCAGTGTCTTTCACACGATAGGTATTTAAATAATATTTGTTAAGTAAAGGAATGAATCCTACAACTCATTGTAATGTTTTCTGCCTCCACGCTACTGCAATATTATTTCCTTGCTCTGGAAAGCCTTTCCTTTTCTTCATTAATAGCTGGGATTCTAATTTGTCAATCAAAACTCAACTCAGTAGTTGCTCCTTCTATGACCCCATCCACTGTTCATTATCTTCTTCTCTATGCCTTCTTTGTGCATAAGTATGATGTATAATGGTGCACATAAAGTTGAATTCTACTGTGTGTTTACTTGTTTTTAAAA